ACATCAGCATCCCTAAGGAGCTGATATTGACCTATGAACATGCAAAAGCAATAGTCCTGCTGTTTTGCTTCTATAATGCAACAGAAAAACATTTGGCTTATACAATTAAGATAATCTGATTGCATCACAGACCTGTCTTTTTTGAGTTTAAGTGATTTCTGTCTCGTGTTGTATGGAAGAAAATATAATTTTTCCCATCTTTTAGTATCAGAAAATTTGCAGATCTTGTTGCTGAATGGCTTATCTTTAGAAGAAATTTTGAAATTGCAACATGAGTACCAGTTTTCACATGTGATAATTGATATGATTTACTGGTAGCTTTTTTAAGCAGAAGCATGTGTCTGGTGGGAAGTGAAAATTCAATCTGTTTGTGGTTTGCCCTCCTTGATATCAATCACGGATTTTAACTGATTTGCCTAGTTGCTTAGGCATCTTGTAGAGAAATTTTAGAATGAAGAAACTCCAGTGTATTAAATTCAATCTGTTACCTTGCTGATCAAGACACTTGCTTTTGCTGGGCTCAATTTGCTCCATTTCTCTCTCTCTCTCACGCACGCGCACGCACACACACACACAATCAGAATGAAATAACAGCAGAGACATTTTAATCTGCTTTAGAGAAAAATAAAAAGTGTAGTATTGTTTAATCTATTTTAGAGAAACATAAAAATATAGTATTACTAGGACTCTGTCTTTTCTGTTTAAGTAATATGCTACGCCAATATTGTGATGCCTAGCTGGTAGCTTGAGATCTGACCTCACAATGACAATGCTTTATTGCTCCCTTCATGCAGATGCCTGGTAACCAGGAGTCCTAGTTTAGCTCTTCAACACTCTTAGAAAATAATCTTTAGTTTCAGTGTATTTGAAAGCCTATTGATCTGCCACTAGTTAGACCCATAGACTAGCCACACCAGGTTTCTTACCCAAATTTTAACCCTGAAGATCCTACTACTTAATCATTTTCAAAAACTCCATTTAGAAGAACAAAATGAATACATTTTACTATTTAATATTTAAAACCTGGCCTAAAGGAATAATATTAACGTATATGAATATCTAATATTCATAGCTATGTATGCTATAGCTTTACCATTGGGGCAAGCCAGACCATGAAAGAACTGTACCCCACATTATATACATTTGCTTTCTGCTTCACATTTGGGTGTTATGACATCAGCTGCCCTCCCAGACCCACCGTTCTAGGGTACAGCAGAACTCAAAGTGTTTGTCAACTTGGACTTCCGCCTGTCCACTAGCTTGCCTTAAGCAGATTCTGAGGAGCTGCACTCAAGATTGATCCCCTATGTTCTTTTGGTCTCATATTCTCTAGCCTTTCTTGTAACAGGCATACCAGGTCAAATGAGGGACATCTGTCCATTTGCAAACAAGCCAACCTCATCCCTGAGGTCAGTGATGAAGTGCTGAGTAACGAACTGGAAAAGCAAATAAGTAAAGGAGTTAGGAAGGACACTTTCTTATTCGGAGCTCACTAGAGAATGTGATTTTTCCTGAACAACTGCATACTTCCTAGTATGCCTTTTGGTAAACTACCCACGTTTCCCACAATATGTACCTGATATGGAGAGGGAAAAAAGCAAACCATGGCGGTCTAAGCAGCTTAGATTTGATAAAAATAATAAGGTAATTGCATACATTTTGCTTTTGTTTTGTCTGAAATGGTGATGTTTTTGCTTTGTCTGAACAGAGTGGTTCCTTCAGTTCATTTTCCAAACCCTTCTGCCAGAACAAGCTGGTTCTTCTGGGAAGACGGAACTGCCTACGGCCATATGCACCCATCTGTTCTTCTCTGCAAAAATGTCTTGGCCTTTTCCACACAGAGCCAGTGGGTGGTGGGGGTGACCACTGCAGGTGGACAGGCCAGGTAAGCCTCGGTCAGGTAAGGGGACATTCGTGGAAATTATCTGACCTACCTTGTTTGATTGTAGATTGCAAGAGCCCCCATTCTAGAGAGGGTCCTGTCCCATACCCAGAAGGAAGGAATGCTGCACAGAGGCCAAGAAGAATCCAGACAGACAGGCCTTGCCGGGCTTCCCCGCTCAGTCTGTTTGTTTTAGACCATGCCTTCTTTGTCCAGTCATATTTCTACAAGCCTGACCATACTTTGCTGAACCAAAGCATGAACATGGACAGTTTGCTCTATATCTTTGGGTCTTCATCCTGAAGGATCCTGTGTCACATATAAAACTATGATCAAATAAATTTGTATGCCTTCCTCCTATTAATCTGCCTTTTGTCAGTTGATTTTAAGTG